CCTGGGCAACATAGCGAAACCCCCTTTCTACAAAAAATACAAAAACTAGCTGGGTGTGGTGGTGCACACCTGTAGTCCCAGCTACTTGGAAGGCTGAAATGGGAAGACTGCTTGAGCCCGGGAGGGAGAAGTTGCAGTAAGCCAGGACCACACCACTGCACTCCAGCCTGGGCAACAGAGTGAGACTCTGTCTCAAACAAACAAATAAATGAGGCGGGTGGATCACGAGGTCAGTAGATCGAGACCATCCTGGCTAACACGGTGAAACCCGTCTCTACTAAAAAAAAAAAAAAATACAAAAAATTAGCCAGGCATGGTGGCGGGCGCCTGTAGTCCCAGTTACTCGGGAGGCTGAGGCAGGAGAATGGCGTGAAACCGGGAGGCAGAGCTTGCAGTGAGCCGAGATCGCACCACTGCCCTCCAGCCTGGGCGACAGAGCGAGACTCCGTCTCAATCAATCAATCAATCAATAAAATCTATTAACAATATTTATTGTGCACTTAACAGGAACATGCCCTGTCCAAAAAAAACTTTACAGGGCTTAACTCATTTTATCCTTACCACAATCCTATGAAGTAGGAACTTTTATAAAACGCATTTTATAAACAAGGCACAGAGAGGTTAATTAACTTGCCCTCTGGTCACACAGCTAGGAAGTGGGCAGAGTACAGATTTACACAAGGCATCCGTCTCCTGGCCCCACATACCCAACTGCTGTAAACCCATACCGGCGGCCAAGCAGCCTCAATTTGTGCATGCACCCACTTCCCAGCAAGACAGCAGCTCCCAAGTTCCTCCTGTTTAGAATTTTAGAAGCGGCGGGCCACCAGGCTGCAGTCTCCCTTGGGTCAGGGGTCCTGGTTGCACTCCGTGCTTTGCACAAAGCAGGCTCTCCATTTTTGTTAAATGCACGAATAGTGCTAAGCTGGGAAGTTCTTCCTGAGGTCTAACCTCTAGCTGCTCCCCCACAGAAGAGTGCCTGCGGCCAGTGGCCACCAGGGGTCGCCGCAGCACCCAGCGCTGGAGGGCGGAGCGGGCGGCAGACCCGGAGCAGCATGTGGACTCTCGGGCGCCGCGCAGTAGCCGGCCTCCTGGCGTCACCCAGCCCAGCCCAGGCCCAGACCCTCACCCGGGTCCCGCGGCCGGCAGAGTTGGCCCCACTCTGCGGCCGCCGTGGCCTGCGCACCGACATCGATGCGACCTGCACGCCCCGCCGCGCAGTAAGTATCCGCGCCGGGAACAGCCGCGGGCCATAGTAACGTACTTCTTAACTTTGGCTTTCAGAGTTCGAACCAACGTGGCCTCAACCAGATTTGGAATGTCAAAAAGCAGAGTGTCTATTTGATGAATTTGAGGAAATCTGGAACTTTGGGCCACCCAGGGTAAGATAAAACACCTTCCACGTCATAGGTATATCATGTTTTGGGTTTTGTGCTTCCTCTGCAGCTCTCTAGATGAGACCACCTATGAAAGACTAGCAGAGGAAACGCTGGACTCTTTAGCAGAGTTTTTTGAAGACCTTGCAGACAAGCCATACACGTTTGAGGACTATGATGTCTCCTTTGGGGTACCTCTTGACTTCTTTTATTTTTCTGTTTCTCTTTATGCTTTTTTTCCACCTAATCCCCTAGAGTGGTGTCTTAACTGTCAAACTGGGTGGAGATCTAGGAACCTATGTGATCAACAAGCAGACGCCAAACAAGCAAATCTGGCTATCTTCTCCATCCAGGTATGTAGGTATGTTCAGAAGTCAACATATGTAATTCTTATGGAATTACTATGCATTTGTTTTGTCTTCCAGTGGACCTAAGCGTTATGACTGGACTGGGAAAAACTGGGTGTACTCCCACGACGGCGTGTCCCTCCATGAGCTGCTGGCCGCAGAGCTCACTAAAGCCTTAAAAACCAAACTGGACTTGTCTTCCTTGGCCTATTCCGGAAAAGATGCTTGATGCCCAGCCCCGTTTTAAGGACATTAAAAGCTATCAGGCCAAGACCCCAGCTTCATTATGCAGCTGAGGTCTGTTTTTTGTTGTTGTTGTTGTTTATTTTTTTTATTCCTGCTTTTGAGGACAGTTGGGCTATGTGTCACAGCTCTGTAGAAAGAATGTGTTGCCTCCTACCTTGCCCCCAAGTTCTGATTTTTAATTTCTATGGAAGATTTTTTGGATTGTCGGATTTCCTCCCTCACATGATACCCCTTATCTTTTATAATGTCTTATGCCTATACCTGAATATAACAACCTTTAAAAAAGCAAAATAATAAGAAGGAAAAATTCCAGGAGGGAAAATGAATTGTCTTCACTCTTCATTCTTTGAAGGATTTACTGCAAGAAGTACATGAAGAGCAGCTGGTCAACCTGCTCACTGTTCTATCTCCAAATGAGACACATTAAAGGGTAGCCTACAAATGTTTTCAGGCTTCTTTCAAAGTGTAAGCACTTCTGAGCTCTTTAGCATTGAAGTGTCGAAAGCAACTCACACGGGAAGATCATTTCTTATTTGTGCTCTGTGACTGCCAAGGTGTGGCCTGCACTGGGTTGTCCAGGGAGACCTAGTGCTGTTTCTCCCACATATTCACATACGTGTCTGTGTGTATATATATTTTTTCAATTTAAAGGTTAGTATGGAATCAGCTGCTACAAGAATGCAAAAAATCTTCCAAAGACAAGAAAAGAGGAAAAAAAGCCGTTTTCATGAGCTGAGTGATGTAGCGTAACAAACAAAATCATGGAGCTGAGGAGGTGCCTTGTAAACATGAAGGGGCAGATAAAGGAAGGAGATACTCATGTTGATAAAGAGAGCCCTGGTCCTAGACATAGTTCAGCCACAAAGTAGTTGTCCCTTTGTGGACAAGTTTCCCAAATTCCCTGGACCTCTGCTTCCCCATCTGTTAAATGAGAGAATAGAGTATGGTTGATTCCCAGCATTCAGTGGTCCTGTCAAGCAACCTAACAGGCTAGTTCTAATTCCCTATTGGGTAGATGAGGGGATGACAAAGAACAGTTTTTAAGCTATATAGGAAACATTGTTATTGGTGTTGCCCTATCGTGATTTCAGTTGAATTCATGTGAAAATAATAGCCATCCTTGGCCTGGCGCGGTGGCTCACACCTGTAATCCCAGCACTTTTGGAGGCCAAGGTGGGTGGATCACCTGAGGTCAGGAGTTCAAGACCAGCCTGGCCAACATGATGAAACCCCGTCTCTACTAAAAATACAAAAAATTAGCCGGGCATGATGGCAGGTGCCTGTAATCCCAGCTACTTGGGAGGCTGAAGCGGAAGAATCGCTTGAACCCAGAGGTGGAGGTTGCAGTGAGCCGAGATCGTGCCATTGCACTGTAACCTGGGTGACTGAGCAAAACTCTGTCTCAAAATAATAATAACAATATAATAATAATAATAGCCATCCTTTATTGTACCCTTACTGGGTTAATCGTATTATACCACATTACCTCATTTTAATTTTTACTGACCTGCACTTTATACAAAGCAACAAGCCTCCAGGACATTAAAATTCATGCAAAGTTATGCTCATGTTATATTATTTTCTTACTTAAAGAAGGATTTATTAGTGGCTGGGCATGGTGGCGTGCACCTGTAATCCCAGGTACTCAGGAGGCTGAGACGGGAGAATTGCTTGACCCCAGGCGGAGGAGGTTACAGTGAGTCGAGATCGTACCTGAGCGACAGAGCGAGACTCCGTCTCAAAAAAAAAAAAAAGGAGGGTTTATTAATGAGAAGTTTGTATTAATATGTAGCAAAGGCTTTTCCAATGGGTGAATAAAAACACATTCCATTAAGTCAAGCTGGGAGCAGTGGCATATACCTATAGTCCCAGCTGCACAGGAGGCTGAGACAGGAGGATTGCTTGAAGCCAGGAATTGGAGATCAGCCTGGGCAACACAGCAAGATCCTATCTCTTAAAAAAAGAAAAAAAAACCTATTAATAATAAAACAGTATAAACAAAAGCTAAATAGGTAAAATATTTTTTCTGAAATAAAATTATTTTTTGAGTCTGATGGAAATGTTTAAGTGCAGTAGGCCAGTGCCAGTGAGAAAATAAATAACATCATACATGTTTGTATGTGTTTGCATCTTGCTTCTACTGAAAGTTTCAGTGCACCCCACTTACTTAGAACTCGGTGACATGATGTACTCCTTTATCTGGGACACAGCACAAAAGAGGTATGCAGTGGGGCTGCTCTGACATGAAAGTGGAAGTTAAGGAATCTGGGCTCTTATGGGGTCCTTGTGGGCCAGCCCTTCAGGCCTATTTTACTTTCATTTTACATATAGCTCTAATTGGTTTGATTATCTCGTTCCCAAGGCAGTGGGAGATCCCCATTTAAGGAAAGAAAAGGGGCCTGGCACAGTGGCTCATGCCTGTAATCCCAGCACTTTGGGAGGCTGAGGCAAGTGTATCACCTGAGGTCAGGAGTTCAAGACCAGCCTGGCCAACATGGCAAAATCCCGTCTCTACTAAAAATATTAAAAAATTGGCTGGGCGTGGTGGTTCGTGCCTATAATTTCAGCTACTCAGGAGGCTGAGGCAGGAGAATCGCTGTAACCTGGGGGGTGGAGGTTGCAGTGAGACGAGATCATGCCACTTCACTCCAGCCTGGCCAACAGAGCCATACTCCGTCTCAAATAAATAAATAAATAAATAAAGGGACTTCAAACACATGAACAGCAGCCAGGGGAAGAATCAAAATCATATTCTGTCAAGCAAACTGGAAAAGTACCACTGTGTGTACCAATAGCCTCCCCACCACAGACCCTGGGAGCATCGCCTCATTTATGGTGTGGTCCAGTCATCCATGTGAAGGATGAGTTTCCAGGAAAAGGTTATTAAATATTCACTGTAACATACTGGAGGAGGTGAGGAATTGCATAATACAATCTTAGAAAACTTTTTTTTCCCCTTTCTATTTTTTGAGACAGGATCTCACTTTGGCACTCAGGCTGGAGGACAGTGGTACAATCAAAGCTCATGGCAGCCTCGACCTCCCTGGGCTTGGGCAATCCTCCCACAGGTGTGCACCTCCATAGCTGGCTAATTTGTGTATTTTTTGTAGAGATGGGGTTTCACCATGTTGCCCAGGCTGGTCTCTAACACTTAGGCTCAAGTGATCCACCTGCCTCGTCCTCCCAAGATGCTGGGATTACAGGTGTGTGCCACAGGTGTTCATCAGAAAGCTTTTTCTATTATTTTTACCTTCTTGAGTGGGTAGAACCTCAGCCACATAGAAAATAAAATGTTCTGGCATGACTTATTTAGCTCTCTGGAATTACAAAGAAGGAATGAGGTGTGTAAAAGAGAACCTGGGTTTTTGAATCACAAATTTAGAATTTAATCGAAACTCTGCCTCTTACTTGTTTGTAGACACTGACAGTGGCCTCATGTTTTTTTTTTTTTTAATCTATAAAATGGAGATATCTAACATGTTGAGCCTGGGCCCACAGGCAAAGCACAATCCTGATGTGAGAAGTACTCAGTTCATGACAACTGTTGTTCTCACATGCATAGCATAATTTCATATTCACATTGGAGGACTTCTCCCAAAATATGGATGACGTTCCCTACTCAACCTTGAACTTAATCAAAATACTCAGTTTACTTAACTTCGTATTAGATTCTGATTCCCTGGAACCATTTATCGTGTGCCTTACCATGCTTATATTTTACTTGATCTTTTGCATACCTTCTAAAACTATTTTAGCCAATTTAAAATTTGACAGTTTGCATTAAATTATAGGTTTACAATATGCTTTATCCAGCTATACCTGCCCCAAATTCTGACAGATGCTTTTGCCACCTCTAAAGGAAGACCCATGTTCATAGTGATGGAGTTTGTGTGGACTAACCATGCAAGGTTGCCAAGGAAAAATCGCTTTACGCTTCCAAGGTACACACTAAGATGAAAGTAATTTTAGTCCGTGTCCAGTTGGATTCTTGGCACATAGTTATCTTCTGCTAGAACAAACTAAAACAGCTACATGCCAGCAAGGGAGAAAGGGGAAGGAGGGGCAAAGTTTTGAAATTTCATGTAAATTTATGCTGTTCAAAACGACGAGTTCATGACTTTGTGTATAGAGTAAGAAATGCCTTTTCTTTTTTGAGACAGAGTCTTGCTCTGTCACCCAGGCTGGAGTGCAGTGGCACGATCTGGGCTCACTACAACCTCCGCCTCCTGGGTTCAAGCAATTCTCTGCCTCAGCCTCCCGAGTAGCTGGGATTACAGGTGCCTGCCACCACACCCGGCTAATTTTTGTATTTTTAGTAGAGACGGGGTTTCACCATCATGGCCAGGCTGGTCTTGAACTCCTGACCTAGTAATCCACCTGCCTCCGCCTCCCAAAGTGCTGGGATTACAGGCGTGAGCCACTGCACCCAGCCAGAAATGCCTTCTAATCTTTGGTTTATCTTAATTAGCCAGGACACTTGGAGTGCATCCCGAAGTACCTGATCAGTGGCCCCTTTGGAATGTGTAAAACTCAGCTCACTTATATCCCTGCATCCGCTACAGAGACAGAATCCAAGCTCATATGTTCCATCTTCTCTGGCTGTATAGTTTAAGGAATGGAAGGCACCAGAACAGATTTATTGAAATGTTTATTAGCTGAAGATTTATTTAGACAGTTGAGGAAAACATCAGCACCCAGCAGTAAAATTGGCTCTCAAAGATTTTCTTCTCCTGTGGAAAGTCAGACCTCTGAGGCCCCATCCAGGTAGAAGTACTAGTGCAAGAAGGGCCTCTGCTGTCCACTTGTGTTTCTGTGATCTGTGGGAACATTGTTAACGCCACATCTTGACCTCAAATTGTTTAGCTCCTGGCCAGACACGGTGGCTCACACCTGTAATCCCAGCACTTTGAGAGGCTGAGGCAGGTGGATCACCTGAGGTTAGGAGTTCGAGGCCAGCCTGGTCAACATGGTAAAACCCCGCCTCTACTAAAAATACAAAAATTAGCTGGCCGTAGTGGCGCACGCCTGTTATCCCAGCTACTCGGGAGGCTGAGGCAGGAGAATTGCTTGAACCTGGGTGGTGGAGGTTGCAGTGAGCCGAGATTACACCACTGCACTCCAGCCTGGGTGACAAGAGGGAAACTCCATTAAAAAAATGTAATTCCCGTGTCTGCCATCTTAAGTGTAAAGGTGGCTAAATTATATAGAAAAATAAGACAATATCATTTCCCAATTACATTCCTTTCCTACCGCACTCTATGATGCTAGCTGAGATTTTTCCAAAAGAAAATGGCTTAAATAAAACCCTAAGAGAAAGAAAAACTTTAAATCCCTCCAAAGCTCAAAAGTAATAGAAACAGATGAGTTTGGAGTCAGGATTTCTCTGTAAGATTGCCTAGGCTGTGTACTGCACATCTCCAGGTGCCACTGTTGACAGAGATTATAACTACAATGTGAAGTGAATGGTGCCACTGACAGTTATGCAAACCGTCCAGAGCATAGCCACCTGATCCTGCTGGGATTCCTCTTGCCAGTCCATCAGCAGTTCCCCTTGAAAGTTTCACCAAACATCCCTTAAATCTGCCCTCTCCTGCCCGTCCCCAGTGGAGGTCCTCATCATTTTTCACCTGCATTTTTGCAGGAGCTTTCTTATATCCACCTTCCTCCTTTTCTCTCAGCCCATCATCTAGCTACACAGTCTCCAGGGTAAGCTTTCAGAAAGGCAATCTCTTGTCTGTAAAACCTAAGCAGGACCAAGGCCAAGTTTCTTAGCCTGAAAAATGTGCTTTTCTGACTGAACTGTTCAGGCACTGACTCTACATATAATTATGCTTTTCTACCCCCTCACACTCAACACTTTGACTCCAGCAATCCCAAATCCCCAGATCCCTAAGTGTGCTGTGCTATTTTCACGTGGCTCTCAGACTTGGCCAGTGCTGTTTCCATTTTGGTCTTTATTCCCCACATCTCTGCCTGGGGGGTAGATTCTACCCTGAAAAATGTTCTTGGCACAGCCTTGCAAACTCCTCCTCCACTCAGCCTCTGCCTGGATGCCCTTGATTGTTCCATGTCCTCAGCATACCATGTTTGTCTTTCCCAGCACTGACCTACCATGTGTCACCCCTGCTTGGCTGTACCTTCCATGAGGCTAGGACTATGTGTCTCCTTTGTTGACTGCTGTTGCCCTAGCATCTTGCACAGTTCCTTGCACACAATTAGAGCTCTATAAATGTCAAATAAATGTGTTATAATTATATGTTTAAGATAGTTGTTCAAATAAACTCTAAATAACCCCAACTCCAAGAGTGTTAGCAAGAAATATAAATTTT